CCCTTTCCCCCGCTTCTTGCCCTCTTGGGAGCTCTGTTCCCCTTTGGCATCGCCCGGGGACACCAATTAAATGCAGCTTCACACTGTGACTGCCCCTGGGAACCCTCATTTTATTTTATTTATTTATTTATTTTTGAGAAGGAGTCTCGCTCTGTCGCCCAGGTGGAGTGCAGTGGCTGATCTCGGCTCACTGCAACCTCCGCCTCCCGAGTTCAAGCGATTCCCCTGCCTCAGCCTCTGGAGTAGCTGAGATTACAGGCGCGCACCAACACGTCCAGCTAATTTTTGTATTTTTAGTAGAGATGCGGTTTCCCCATGTTGGTCACGTTGGTCTCGAACTCCTGACCTCGTGATCTGCCCGCCTCGGCCTCCCAAAGTGCTGTGATTACAGGTGTGAGCCACCGCGCCTGGCCGGAACCCTCATTTATTCTATTTTTTTTTGAGACGGAGTCTCGCTCTGTCGCCCAGGCTGGAGTGCAGTGGCGGGATCTCCGATCACTGCAAGCTCCGCCTCCCGGGTTCGCGCCCTTCTCCTGCCTCAGTGTCCCGAGTAGCTGGGACTACAAGCACCCGCCACCACGCCCGGCTAATTTTTTGTATTTTTAGTAGGGGCGGGGTTTCACCGTGTTAGCCAGGATGGTCTCGATCTGCTGACCTCGGGATCCGCCCGCCTTGGTCTCCCAAAGTGCTGGGATTACAGGCGTGAGCCACAGCGCCGGGCCCGGAATCCTCGTTTTAAATAAGGGCCACGCCGGAGTTTGATTTTGAACTGATCGGCCAACGCCACCTGGCAGCATACTGTACTGCTTAACTACGCTTCCAGCTTCGTCCCTCGCCAGGTCCCGCCTGGATCCTGCGCCCCGCCCCCGTCCCCACACTCTACGCGCCCCGCCCTCCGCGCTCAGCCGACTGGGGCCTTGTAAAGGAACCGGAACCCGGCGGGAGAGAGCCCCGGGGGCGGGGTGTACGTGGTGCGGCACTGCGCGTGCGCGCGAGGCCTCTTGCGTCATTTAGCCGCGCCTAGGTTTTCCGGCGCCGGCCCTAGGTCCCGGCAGCGGTGGTGACGGCGGTGCCGGAGGTTGTCCTTGGCAGGTTTTCCTCGGCGCTTCTCCATGGAGGAGGCGGTGCGAACGGCTTCAGCCCCGAATGCTCGCATCTCCCACTGGACGGCGACGAAGGCGGTGGCCGTGCGAGCGCAGGACTGGGCGGCCTGTGTGGGGGTGTGAGCCGCGGTGCCCAAGGCTGCGCCGGCGAGGGGAAGCCGCGCGGCCGGCCGGCCGACTAGGGTGAGGTCGCCACTCCTTCCTTTCAGGCAAGCGCGAAGGGGCTGACTTGGTGGCGAGCCAGCCCGCCTTGTGTCGGAGAAGGGTTCTTCGGGCAACTTTCCTTTCCGGGTGTTCTGAAGCGGTTTTCCTGTAATCCTCAGTGAGGAAACCCACCGTGAATCGGATTGCCGTTCAGTCCCACGGAAGCCTGGCTCGTTGGCCATGTCGGGGACGCATGTTCATTAAGTTCATTAAAATAATTTCATTTGTCTTGGTGAGTTTTAGAAGGTGGCTTCAGCTGCTGCGTTTTGCCTACTTCTGTGTTTTCTTCTTTCTAGGCTGGAGCTACTCGGCCAGGGTTTAAGACTTTAAATGAGAATAAAGGGTGGTATTTACGAGGAAATGAGAGTGAATAAGTCATCTCTAACCTCTCCCAGCCTTTTTTTCATAAGAGAGACCATATTAAACTTACATGTAAGTTAAAATTGTAATTTATAACTAATATTATTCTTAAGAAGAAAAAATATCTCTGTTGCAGGCTCTCCCGGCTGTGATAGACCTTCAGTTACAGAGAGAGGGAGCAGAGTGGGACCAGGTCTGAGAATAGTGAAGCAACTCATTCCTTTCAGGACATTCCCTCTGATGTCCTATTTTCAAACTGTAAGTCAGAATGAGATCACTTATTTTCTTGGATTTTTTCTCTGCTATCCACACTGTGCTTTAGTTCATCTGTCAACTGAGTTTATGAGTTGGCCATTTGGAAAAACAATTGCAGTCTTGGTAAGCCTCTGCTTCCTGTCTGGCCTCGAGGATTGAGCCCTCCAGATACCATGGTCCTCATGTTCTCCAAAGGCCACCGGTACCATACTGCACGCCCCAGCAGACACCTCTCTGCAAGAATTGTTACCCTCTGATAAATAATGTGAAATCTGCCTTCTCTCAGCACATCCCTGAATAGGCTAAATAAATAAATTAGCATATGCTTATGTGCACCTATTGCTAAGAAGAAAATGTATGGGTGAGAAAATTTTGAGTTTCTTTGTATAGATTGTGAAAACCACATTTCATTTTTTATTGTTTAGGTTTGAAGACTGCTTCATTCTGCCTCTAGTACCAGCGGTTTCTCTGTTCTGTGATCAATGTGATTCACAGGAACTCCTTAAGTAACAAACGAAATGAGCCAGGGGCGTGGAAAATATGACTTCTATATTGGTCTGGGATTGGCTATGAGCTCCAGCATTTTCATTGGAGGAAGTTTCATTTTGAAAAAAAAGGGCCTCCTTCGACTTGCCAGGAAAGGCTCTATGAGAGCAGGTAGGTTATGCCTTATGTGACTTTGAAGTGACTCCAAAGATGTGAAATATTTCTTCATTCACAGGTCAAGGTGGCCATGCATATCTTAAGGAATGGTTGTGGTGGGCTGGACTGCTGTCAAGTATGTATAAAGAACATTGCAAGAAAAATATGCCTGAGTTTTTCTTTTGTTGTCTGTCTCTAAGTGGGAGCTGGTGAGGTGGCCAACTTCGCTGCGTATGCGTTTGCACCAGCCACTCTAGTGACTCCACTAGGAGCTCTCAGCGTGCTAGTAAGGTAAGGACACGTTTTTCATGTAGAAACAGTAGAAGTTCTCAATTTTTTTTCCTCCCCATTTTAGTGCCATTCTTTCTTCATACTTTCTCAATGAAAGACTTAATCTTCATGGGAAAATTGGGTGTTTGCTAAGTATTCTAGGATCTACAGTTATGGTCATTCATGCTCCAAAGGAAGAGGAGATTGAGACTTTAAATGAAATGTCTCACAAGCTAGGTGATCCAGGTAAGAAAAAAGTCTTATTAGTCTTACTGTATTGACTCATGTAACTTTTCTTTGCCTCCTCCAGGTTTTGTGGTCTTTGCAACCCTTGTGGTCATTGTGGCCTTGATATTAATCTTCGTGGTGGGTCCTCGCCATGGACAGACAAACATTCTTGTGTACATAACAATCTGCTCTGTAATCGGCGCGTTTTCAGTCTCCTGTGTGAAGGGCCTGGGCATTGCTATCAAGGAGCTGTTTGCAGGGAAGCCTGTGCTGCGGCATCCCCTGGCTTGGATTCTGCTGCTGAGCCTCATCGTCTGTGTGAGCACACAGATTAATTACCTAAATAGGGCCCTGGATATATTCAACACTTCCATTGTGACTCCAATATATTATGTATTCTTTACAACATCAGTTTTAACTTGTTCAGCTATTCTTTTTAAGGAGTGGCAAGATATGCCTGTTGACGATGTCATTGGTACTTTGAGTGGCTTCTTTACAATCATTGTGGGGATATTCTTGTTGCATGCCTTTAAAGACGTCAGCTTTAGTCTAGCAAGTCTGCCTGTGTCTTTTCGAAAAGACGAGAAAGCAATGAATGGCAATCTCTCTAATATGTATGAAGTTCTTAATAATAATGAAGAAAGCTTAACCTGTGGAATCGAACAACACACTGGTGAAAATGTCTCCCGAAGAAATGGAAATCTGACAGCTTTTTAAGGTGTAATTAAAGGTTAATCTGTGATTGTTATGAAGTGAATTTGAATATCATCAGAATGTGTCTGAAAAAACATTGTCCTCAAATAATGTTCTTTAAAGGCAATCTTTTTAAAGATTTCACTAATTTGGACCAAGAAATTACTTTTCTTGTATTTAAACAAACAATGGTAGCTCACTAAAATGACCTCAGCACATGACGATTTCTATTAACATTTTATTGTTGTAGAAGTATTTTACATTTTCATCCCTTCTCCAAAAGCCGAATGCACTAATGACAGTTTTAAGTCTATGAAAATGCTTTATTTTTTCATTGGTGATGAAAGTCTGAAATGTGCATTTGTCATCCCCACTCCATCAATCCCTGACCATGTAAGGCTTTTTTATTTTAAAAAAACAGAGTTATCCCAATACATTATCCTGTGATTTACCTTACCTACAAAAGTGGCTCCTGTTTGTTTGATGATGATTGGTTTTATTTTTGAAATATTTATTAAGGGAAAACTAAGTTACTGAATGAAGGAACCTCTTTCTTACAAAACAAAAAAAAGGGCAGAAATCACCCCAAGGAACGATTTCTCAGGTTGAGATGATCACCGTGAATCCGGCTTCCTCTGAGCATTCGATGGCCTTAGCACCTCATCAAGCCAGCACATCCTGCCTGCTGTTGCAGCCTGGCTGGGTTTATTCTTCAGTTACCCTAATCCCATGATGCCTGGAACCTTGATTACCGTTTTACATCAGCTCTTGTACTTTTCAGTATATTTTCATAATGAGTTATATTGTCATTTAGACTTTGAACAGCTCTGGGAAATAGAAGACTAGGGTTGTTTCTTAAAGTTTAGCTCATGTTATAATAAAAAGTTGAAATGAAGTTCTTATTCTAAAAGTCTGAATGCTTAGAACAAACTTAACATGTTTATAGAATATGGTCTCTTTGTACCAAGTACTTTGCTTAAGAGCTCCTTTGGGCCACTACATATTTTGGTTTCTAGAAAATGTTTGTTTGTTTATGAAGAAGTTGATGGAAAACTGCAAACATATGCAGAAAAGGTAGAATAATAAAAAAGGTCTAATGAACTCCATTCAGCTTTGAACCTATCCACTCATAACCATTGACTGGCCTTTAAAAAAAAGTATTGGCAGAATTAATTTCCACCTAGGTGATGGGAAGAAAGTGTTCGCCTGTTCCAGCCTGTGGCTCCTGCCTGGAGGTTACCCAGTGGTGCGCCAGCGCCAAGCCATCACTCCCCGAGGGCCTCCCCTGCCAATGGTGCTGGTATCCCATGCAGCTCACCACTGGCTGCGTGGAAACTCCCTTTTTTCCAACTGTATTATTGGCCTTCTAAGGAGCTGTTTTAGATGTTTTTTCTAACTGCCTCCTCCCATGCCATTTTAATACTACAGATGTACTACGTATCTGTTTATATACTGTACCTACATCTGTGCTTTGTACATAAAAGAACCAGTTTTCTCCCCCTTGAGGACAGAGACTCATTTGAACATGCATAGGTTAATAAATAATAAATTCTTATTTAACATTTTGTAGCACTTGAGATTGTCTTATACCTAA